GGGAAGTTAAACAGCCAGTATATTTGCTCCCAATTTACCCATGGAGAAACTGAATCAAGATCTGACTTACCAGGGCAATCTCAACAATTCAGTGACTCATTGAGGTCAGAATTCCACAAAGCCTAACCAGAGCCTGTGTGCCCTCAGACACGTCACCCTCTATGCTGTGTCGTGGAGGTAGGACCTGCCTGGTTCCAGCAGTTTTGCCCACAGCTCTGCTGTAGATCCCGCCTCTCAGACCCTATTATGTTTCGGTCATTAAATCTGTAATCCTGAATCCCACACAGACTTGCAAGTCAAGGAATTCAGGCTGAGAAGGGTTCTCTCTGCTTATGAGAGAAACACTCCCATGAAATGTGCATCTGTGTGTGTCTGTCCATTCGGATGCAATCAATGGCAGTAAATTCTTTGTATTGTGATAAGAATCCCTAGCAAAGAATCAACAAGTTGAGACCTTAAGTCTTAATGCAGATGCAATCTGTAAGGGTATTTTTTTTTTTTTTTTTTGAGATGGAGTCTCGCTTTGTCACCCAGGCTGGAGTGCAGTGGCAGGATCTCGGCTCACTGCAACCGCCGCCTCCTGGGTTCAAGCGATTCTCCTGCCTCAGCCTCCCAAGTAGCTGGAATTACAGGCGTGCACCACCAGTCCTGCTAATTTTTGTATGTTTAGCAGAGACGGGGTTTCACCATGTTGTTTAGGCTGGTCTCAAACTTCTGAGCTCGTGATCCCTCCGCCTCGGCCTCCCAAAATGTTGGGATTACAGGCGTGAGCCACCCACCGCACCTGGCCTGTAAGGGGATTCTTATTCATCCCCCAAACGGAGGCCAGCTAGGCCAGGCACCTGTTCTGTTGAACTCTGAGATGCCTCTTCTGTTTGATTCCATTTGACGCTTACCTGTGCTAGGAAAGTGCCCATTAGTGAGAAGCCTCTGGGTTGACTTCCTTCCTCCAGGAGGGAAAGGGACTAAGTTTATGAAGCAGCCACGCTGGGAAGGCCACTATACAGCTTCCCATATGTTACACATGTTCATCACCCTCAGAGATTGCCCCACTGGCATATGTGGACAAGTCAACGCTCAGAAAGGTTACCTCGACGCGTCACACATAGGTGAGGGCAGGGGTGGCCTCGTACCTGCACTTACCCAGCAGGTCCTCGCTGGGGGGTCCATGAGTGTCCCCACCCCGCCGCCCCGCCCCTGGGCGCCGGGGACTCGGCTCAGACGCGCAGAGGGAAGGCAGGGCGGCTGCAGAGAGCAGAGCCGAAGAGGAATCGAAAGCTTCAGAAACGCGGTGTGACCAGCGTCCTCCTGGACAAACCTCCCCGGTCCCCGCGCCATCGCCGCGGCCACGAGCAGCGCCGCGGGTCGCCCCGCCCAGACCTCCGCGCCCGGAGCTCAGGCTCCGTCCTCTTCCCCAAGGAGCTGCTAATCACGCCCCAGGGACGTTGGCCTCTGGGGGAGGGGAGGACCCTAGGCCTGCGCCCGACTGCTGGGAGGCGCCCCGCCCTCCCTCCTCCTGCTCACCCCTCTCAGCTTCTCTCCCTTTTCTTCTCCTCCCCACTCAGCTCCGTTTTCTCTCCACACCCAGTCCCTTGTCCCCTCTTCGCTCACTCCACCCCACTTTCCTTCTTCCCTACGCAGTGGGTCCCTCTCCCCCTTTCCTCTCCCCTACAACCTCCCTCTCCACTCCCTACCGGCCCTCTCCCCTCCCCCACCCCGTACCCTCTGCCCCGCCTCCCCATTCGGGTCACCCCGTCCCAGTCCCCTCTTCTCCCCTCCTCCGCCCCTCCCTCCTTCTCCTCTCCCCTCTCCTGTCCCACTCCGTCCTCCCCCCTCCTCCGCACCCCGCCCGTCCCCTGGTCCCCGCCCCGCAGTGTCCTGGCGCCGGCGTAACCGCTCGTCCCACCTCCCTCCCAGCCAATCGCTCCTCTCCTCCGCTCGGGGACGCTCCCCCGGGGAATCCTGTGGCTGGAGATGCTCGGTCGAGTCCCTGGTATGTGGTCACCGTGCGGGGGCCGCTGCGGGTGCGGAATCCAGACCCGGGGGTGTAGCAACCTCACAACTCCCTGTGCAGAAGAAAGCAGAAGATCGGGGCGCGGGTCCAGGGTGGTCCGCACAGCCGTGGTTTAGCCGAGGGCGGCGCGCTACACTTAGTCTCTTGTGCAGTGCTTTCTGGCCACAGCAGCTTCCCTAGAAGTGACCCCACTTGGGTCAGAACCACCCAGCTGGGCCGCTGATATTTCCCCCTTTCGCAGAGGGAGCAGCGCGCGTCGGGAGACGCAGTGACTCGCCAGGGTCAGACCCAGAGCTTCTTCCCCACGCAAGGCCGAGGGCAGGGTGAGCACAGGGGCGTTCTCCGTCTGCCCCGGCTCGGGTGCACTGGCCTGGACGCCTCTGTGCAGGTTCCATGGTGTAGAGAGACGGCTCGAGTGCAGGCGGAGTTTAAGGGAAGGGGGTTTTGACTGCGGGAGCCGACAGAAAGGACTAAATCCAAAAGGTCCTCTTGGACCTGAACCTTCTGCTACAAGCCTGACCGATAAAAGGGGACTCTGCATCTTTTTAAGCCCAAAATAGAAAAGCCTTGGGAGTTAGAATGGCAGAAACCCCAGACCGACGGCGCTGGAAGCGCGCAGCTCGGTGCATTCCCCGGCCGCACTGCCCTGCGGGGCCGCGCACGTTCCAGCGCTCAGGGACGGTGCCGCAGGACACACCCCAAACACAGAGCACAGACGAGGTAAAAACGAGCCGGCTGCACCAGGGACCACGCTGCCCCTAGCTGGCTCTGCCCCAGCCTCTCTGAACAGCAGGTCCCTGCGTCGAAGCCCGAGGGTCTTCGCATTTGCTGCTGTGGCTTCTCCCGGATACCCACCCCCTTCAGATCTTACAGAAGGGCCTTCTTCCAAACCAGACCTTCCCTGTTCCCTGGCAACTGGTTTTAAAATCACAGCACCTCTGCTCCTGCAATTCACAGTCCCTCCTCAGTCCCTTCACTGCTTAGTTTTTTTTTCCTTAGCCCTTGCCGCAGTCAAACTCGAATGCGTTTGTGAATCACCTGAGGACCTTCCTACAACACAGATGCGAATTCACTTGGTCGAGGGTGGGTCCCCAAGTTTCTAACGCGTGTCCGTGATATTCTGCTGCTCCCCACCTGCCTGCGGATCTGCGAGGACCTTTGACTTACAAAGGGTCCAACATGCAGATAATACAAAAGTTTATTTTTCCTATGTATTTTGGTTTACCATCCCCCGAACTTGAATGTGAGTTCCACCAGGATAGAGCTCTGGTCTGTTTTGTTTGCTGCTATATTCTCTGTACCTGGAACAGGCCTGGCACATAGTAGGAGCACTATGTTATTTCCAGAAGGAAGCAGTGAATGAAATACAAACCAGAAAAGACAGCAGAGGTGATAAACCTAACATTATACAAAGTGAAAGTCAAGGTGCAAATTATGAACGAAACAAAGGTTTTACACTCATTTTTAAAAGGGAGAAATAACAGTCACAAGCCCTTAGGTCCTAAAGTAAAAACTGTCTCCCCAAAAAAGGAAAATTGCAAATACTACATTGATTTTAGAAAGGTTAACTCCCATCTTGGTCACATCTCAGAAGCAAAAAGTGACGTAAAAGACTTGAATAAAGAAATTAATGGCCAGGCGTGGTGGCTCATGCCTGTAATCCCAGCACTTTGGGAGGCCGAGGTGGGCAGATCACTTGACGTCAGGAGTTTGAGACCAGCCTGGGCAACATGGGGTAACCCCGCCTCCACTAAAAACGTAAAAATTAGCTGGGTGTGGTATCAGGCACCTGTAATACCAGCTACTCAGGAGGCTGTGGCAAGAGAATCAGTTGAACCTGGGAGGCAGAGGTTGCAGTGAACTGAGATTGTGCCACTTCACTCCAGCCTGGGCAACAGAGTGAGACTCGTCAAAAAAAAAAAAAAAAAAAAAAAGAATAAACAGGACCTGTGTATTTACTAGTTTATTGTTGTAAAATATGCATAACATAAAATTT